GGTGAGCTCGATGAGCTCCTTCAGGTCCCCCTGCAGCTGGCGCAGGTCAGCCTGCTCAGACGAATCCAGGCCGGCGCCCAAGGCCAGCTCCACCTGCTGCAGCTGCGCACGGTAGGTCTGCAAGGCCGACTCCAGGCTCTCCTCGTCCATGCTGAGAGAGGGAGGCGCTGGACCAGGGCTGCAAGAAGAGAAGCCAGCTGAGCCCCGCGTCTCGGGACCGACCCCACAGCCTGAGGGCGGGCACGGGCACGGGCACGTCCCCTTTCCCTCGGGGAGACACCGGCTCAGAGGCACAGCTCCCAGCGCAGAGGTCGCAGCCCGGGTACCCCCGCTCAGGCTCCGCGCTTCCCTTCCGAGCCGCCGTGGGCTCGCCGCTAGCCGGGTCCCGCGTCACTCCGGAGCCCCTTCCCCGCGGGGCGCCCCGCCGCCTCACCCTCCGCCGAGCCCACCCGCCGCGCCCGCCGCCTTCCAGGCCGGCCGCGCCCCCCCGCCCGGCGTCTCTTCTGTCTGGCCAGGGCCGCGTCCCCGCAAACCGCGGCCACCTGGTCCCCGGCCGGGCACCTCCTCCGCGCGGTTTCCCAGCCGCAGCCACAGAGAGCCCGCCGGCCTCACCGGCTAGAGCGGCCCGGCGCCCCCTTTTCGCCCCAGCAGCCGATCGGCACTTCCTCCCGAGCGCCGCCGCTTCCGGAAGTGCTTGGCGCGCGGGGGCAGCCGGGAAGCGGAGCGCGGAGGCCGCTGGGACGCGGTTCAGCTCATTCCCTGAGGCCGGCCCGCGTCCCGTCAGGCGCCGCGCGGGGTTAGCGCGGGGTCAGCGGAGGTCAGCGGGGGTCAGCAGCAGCGGCTCCGAGGGCGCGGCGGACGCAGGTAGGCCGCAGGCTGTGCGGTGAGGCGCGAGGCCCGAGGGGCGGCCCAGGACTCGAGGTGGGACGCGGGTGTGACAGGAGCCAGCTTTGGCTGCTTGTCGGGGAGCCTCAGACCTGGCGGCGGCGGCTTGGGGCGGACGTAGCCGGGGGCCGCGACCCAGGTTCTTCCTTCGCAGTCGTTCCCTGCCAGCCGCGCGCCGCCTCCAGGTGCACTCCAGGAGCAGCCGCGCCGCTGCTCACCCGCCCTGTAGTCCGCTCCCCCCAGGGCCGTCCCCGTTTTAAGAAATGGGGTGATGGGGCGTCCCTACCCGGCGCCTGCAGGGGCTCCTGGGGAGCGCGCCGGTGGCTCGCTGCTCCCGGGTGGGGCGCGGGGCTGGCGCTCGAGGGTGCCGTGGCCCAGGCGGGGCTGCAGCGAGTGTGTTCCCCGTTCCGCGCGCGTGAAGCGTGGGAGCGAAGCCTCGGGGGAGGGCGGGAGCGCGGCTGAGCTCACTGTGAACACCCGGCTGGGTAGTCCCGCGAGCAGGGGAGGGGCCGGAACCGATGTGTATGCGGAGAGGTCGCAGTCATTGCTGTGAGCAGGACACAGTGGCGGCTGACCTGGGAGGCTGCACACTGACCTATGTTGGGGTGCCCAGGGCAGGATGTACACGCTGCTGTCGGGCTTGTACAAGTACATGTTTCAGAAGGACGAGTACTGCATCCTGATCCTGGGCCTGGACAATGCTGGGAAGACGGTGAGTGCCCACGCCCTTGCGCGCACCTTTCCTTGATGTGTTTCGCCTCTGCCTCTCTCCTCAGACCTTCCTGGAGCAGTCGAAAACCCGATTTAACAAGAACTACAAGGGGATGAGTCTATCCAAAATCACCACCACCGTGGGCCTAAACAGTAAGGGTCTCAATAGCAGGCTGTGGGTTTGGCATGAGCCTTGCCTGTTTCCTCCTCTCCCCAGTCGGCACTGTGGATGTGGGAAAGGCTCGGCTCATGTTCTGGGACTTAGGAGGGCAGGAAGAGCTGCAGTCTTTGTGGGACAAGGTAAGACTCCCTGGCCAGGACCACCCCCACCCACTGAGCCCCAACTCCTGGTGCTTCCTCCCAGTATTATGCGGAGTGTCACGGCGTCATCTACGTCATTGACTCCACCGACGAGGAGAGGCTGGCTGAGTCCAAGCAGGCGTTTGGTGAGTGCGGCCTGGCTGCTCTGGGAGGGATGGTGTGAGGCGCTGCCTCTCCTGCCCTCCCCAGAGAAGGTGGTGACCAGCGAGGCGCTGTGCGGTGTCCCCGTCTTGGTGCTGGCCAACAAGCAGGATGTGGAGGTGAGCCCCACCCCTGCCTCCCGCAGCAGCTTGGGGCTGCTCCTCACGGCCTTACCTCCCCCAGACGTGCCTCTCAATCCCTGACATCAAGACGGCCTTCAGCGACTGCACCAGCAAGATCGGCAGGCGAGATTGCCTGACCCAGGCCTGCTCGGCCCTCACAGGGTGAGTGGGGGCTGCACCTGCGGGGGCTTTGGGACCCCCCGCCTCACACCCGCTGTCTTCACAGCAAAGGGGTGCGCGAGGGCATCGAGTGGATGGTGAAGTGTGTCGTGCGGAATGTGCACCGGCCGCCGCGGCAGAGGGACATCACGTAGGCGCAGCCGCGCTGCCGTCGGGACGGCTGGTCCCCTGGTGCTGGAGGAGTGGCCTCCTGTTGGCTCCCATGCTGCTGATCTGGGGGGTGGGTTTGCTTTGCTTTGGGGTTCTTCTATTTACTTTGTTTTCTCGAAGACAAACTTTCCTCTATGTCTGGAAAAGCGTAGGCATCCGGAGGCTTTGGAGGGGAGTCTGGCAGCCCGGCTGGCCCAGGCCCTGCAGCGGCAGCCTTTCCACAGGGCGCAGCGGCGGCCTTTCGAGGCCCTTTCTGGGGGGTCTGAGGGAGACCTGGTTGGGAATTGGGGCTCCAGTGCTCAGGCTGGCTTGGGCTGCATGAGGACAGCCCTGTGGGACCCTCGGGAGACCCCGTGGCTGTCTCCGCCCCATCGAGGAGGAGGCCCGTCAGCCATGGCTGCCATCTGGCTTCTGCCCTGTGACCCCGTGACCCCGTGACCCCGGAAGTGGTCTGGGGCTGATCTTGCCTTGAGGAAGACCCAGGCCATGTTCCCAAAGGCCAGCGGGGGCCCTGGATTGTGATGCAGCCTCGGGACAGGGCTGAGGCCTGCGGGGGAAGACCTATACCCCACGCCTGGGCCTGGCTTCACCTCACCCTAATCCCCCGGGAGGGAGCTGACTGATGCAAAAAGCTGAGGGGGCCTGCTGGGAGTGGCTGTTTTTATGCCCCAGCCCCGCAAGTTGGGGAGTGTTTGTGGGGGTCCAGAGCCCTCCCCCAGCCAGGAGAGAACCTCCCGGAGGGGTTCTCTGTGGGGCCCTGTGTCCCCTGCTCGGGAGTAAGGCTGGTCCTGGGGTCCTCCCTGCACGGACCCCACTGGGCCTGCCGAGTGCTGTGTTCTTCCTCAGTCTGGCTGTGGGCAGGAGCGGCCTGCCCAGTGTCACCCAGGGTGAGTGCAAAATAAAGACGGCGAGTGTGGCTCTGTCCATCCCTTCCCTCCTGGAGGGTGGAGGCTCCTGGCTGTTGGACACGGTGATGGTGTTACTGGGCTGCTCAGGGGCTGGTGGGCAGGTGAGGGGCTCCCCAGGTGGGCCTGGAGAGTCCAGGCACTCCCTTCCTGCGGATGTGGGAAGGACATGGGGTCCTGGGAGGAGCTGCTGGGAAGGGGCATGAGTCAGGGTGGGGGTGGCGCAGCAGCTGCGGGGCTGTGACTCACAGGAGTCGGGCCCTGGAAGTCCCCGCGTCCTCTCCAGGGGACCCTGTGTGTGTTCTGCAGGTTGGTTCCCAGGACCTGGGGGGGACCTCCAGCCCCGGGAACCTGGCCGTGCTGGGGAGGCGAGTGGCTGGTGCAGCCCCCCGGTTGCTCTGGGTGCATCGGGAGGCTTCAGAGCCTGCCCCAGAGAGGGAGAAGCTTCACTTCCCGGAAAGCATGGGAGGCCTGGAGGAGGTCTTTGGCAGGTCCCCTCTCGGGAAATCCCCTGTGAGTTGGGAGTGGGAGGAATTCATAAGTGGGGGGTTAGTGTGGGCCCCGGCGACTAGGGCTGGCCTGAGCCCCATCCTGTTCTTCCAGCAATGATACCCTCCCAGGCCCTGACCCTCGCTGAGCTTCAGGGGCCCCTGCCACGTGCCACAGCCACTGGGGGCAGAGGTGGCACTCCCCACTGATCCTCCCAGGGAGGGTCTGTCTGAGGTAGGGGAAGCCCCGGGCAGCAGTTCTGATGGCAGGCAGCCTGAGGGATCTGGGCACAGCGGGCGGCTCAGGTGTCCCCGGCTGCCCTCCCAGTAGCTGTGCAACTACAACCAGTTTTATGAAAAAGCTTTATAAAAATAAGCTTTAAGAAACCTCATTTCTTCTATTTAAAAAAAAGCCTCTT